CATCATCCAGCACAGAGCTGGGCACAGAAAGGATGTCAGTGAATATTTGTTTCATAAATTAACAGATGAATCCCAAAGGTGGTATTATTTTTAATTCCTTTCCTTTCCTTTTTTCTCTTTCCTCTTTCCCCTTTCCCCTTTCCTTTCCTTTCCTTTCCTTTCCTTTCCTTTCCTTTCCTTTCCTTTCCTTTCCTTTCCTTTCCTTTTTTGAGACGGCATCTCCCTCTGTCACCCAGGCTGGAGTGCAGTGGCACAATCTCGGCTCACTGCAACCTCTGCCTCCCAGGTTCAAGTGATTCTCCTGCCTCAGTCTCCCGAGTAGCTGGGACTACAGGTGCACGCCACCACACCAGGCTAATTTTTGTGTATATATACAAAAATTTTGTATATATTGTATATTAGTAGAGACGGAGTTTTGCCATATTGGCCAGGCTGGTCTCAAACTTCTGACCTCAAGCGATCCATCCACCTCGACCTCCCAAAGTGCTGGGATTACAGGCGTGAGCCACCTCGACTGGCCCTAAAGGTGATATTATTGTGCCATGTTACTGATGAGGATACAGAGTTCCAGGTAGTTTAAGCGAGCTGTCTAAGTCATACCACTAGTGAGAAAGTAAGCAGGGATTTGAATTTGGGAAGCTTGGGTCCAAATCCTGTGTTCTCATTCGATATGCCAAATGGCCAGTGGGCTGAGAGCCAGCTTTCCGTGAGGCTGATGTCTTCCTGCTCTTTCCCCCAGGCTCGTCCTTTCCTTCTAGAAATCTTCGGGAGCTTTGGGCACCGGGGAGGAGAGCAGGCAGGAGGTTGGGGAGGGTAAGGGGAATGGGAACAATTCGGGGGGCGGGCTGGAGAACTAGGACTTGGTTAATTTGAGAGTGAGCATGGGGGAAGTCTCGAGGGGTTTCCCTAGACCCATAGGGGGCAGCCGGAGTCGGCTGCCGGAGGTGAGGGGGCGGAGAAAGGGTGGGGACCAGCCCCGCGGGGGGCGATGCGGTAGCTGCAGCGGCGGCGGCAGGAGTTTCCCACAATGCAGCGCGGCGCGCTGTCCCCGGTGCTGATGCTCAGCGCTGCCCCGGAGCCTCCGCCGCGCCCGCCTCCCGCCCTCTCCCCACCGGGCTCGGGCCCAGGCTCGGGCTCCCGCCATGGCTCGGCTCGTCCCGGTCCTACCCCAGAGCCGTCGGGGAGCCTGGGCGCGGCGCTCGACAGCAGCCTGCGTGCCGCCGTGGCGTTCAAGGCAGAGGGCCAGCGCTGCTATCGAGAGAAGAAGTTCCGGGAGGCCATCGGCAAGTACCACCGAGCGCTGCTGCAGCTGAAGGCGGCGCAGGGGGCCCGCCCTAGCGGCCTGCCCGCCCCCGCCCCCGGGCCCACCAGCAGCCCCGGGCCGGCGCGCCTCAGCGAGGAGCAGCGGCGCCTGGTGGAGAGCACGGAGGTGGAGTGTTACGACTCCCTCACGGGTACGCCGTCGGGGGGTGGGGGGATGGGGCACCTCTGAGAGTGCCGGCCGCGGGGCCCTCGCAGCTTGCCTGCTGCAGTCGGAGCTGGTAAACTACGAGCGCGTGCGCGAGTACTGTCTCAAGGTACTGGAGAAGCAGCAGGGCAACTTCAAGGCCACCTACCGTGCCGGCATTGCCTTCTACCACCTGGGCGACTACGCACGCGCGCTGCGCTACCTGCAGGAGGCCCGCAGCCGGGAACCCACAGGTGAGTGGCGGGGCGGGGCAGAGGTGAGGGCTGGAGCCGAGACGAGATTAGTTTTCCTGTTAAGTGGCTCGGAGAGAACAGACTTCTTGCAGATGTCGCTGGAGGATGAGAAGTGTGACGGGAGCCTCTGCGAAGAGGCATTCCTGGCAGAGGGTGCCGCAAATACAGGCGCACAGAGGTGTGCGATGGCTCCGCTGTGACTGGGGACTGCCGACTGTGACTGGGGCTTTGGGGAAGGGCTCTGGCTCTACTGGCTGTGTGAGCGAGCTGCTGGATACTTCGGAGAATGGGGTGTGAGCCAGGGAGGTGTGGAAGTCACCTGCTGCCCCGGGACACCCAGATGATGCCCTGCCCACCTCCCCTGCAGACACCAATGTGCTCCGCTACATCCAGCTGACTCAGCTGAAGATGAATCGTTGCAGCCTCCAGCGGGAAGACAGTGGGGCTGGGTCCCAGACTCGGGATGTAATTGGCTGAGGCCAATCCAGGGGGACCTCTCTATCCCTCGCCCTCCCACCTCACCATGTAACTTCCCCCGACTCATGTGTTTGTTGGTAAAACACTTGTCACTGGTGATCATAACTTGTGTGGTGTTCTTGGGGGGACCAGGGAGG